AGCGGAAGGCCCCCGCCGGCCCGAGGGTCGCCCGGGGCTGTGCCCCATGGTTCCTGGCCCGCGAGCAGCTGCTGGGACCCCCCCTTGCCAAGTTGCTCCCCGAAAAGCTCTAAGGTTCTCAGGCCTGCAGGGAGTGACAGTTTCCCCCTGACTGTAACGTAAGGCTGCAAACTCGAAGCCAGGAATTTTCTGCATATTCTTAAATAGGATGTTTCAGTCAAAGCCTTGATAATATAACCAATCTTTCTGATTGTAGCCTGCTTATAAAGAGAACATATGTACATGAAAATAAGAATATTTATGAATAGTTTCCAAACTTTAGAAGGATCAGATAGGGAGGAAAAACAAACGCTTCCACCCACCTTTGTTCACAAAAGTGTGCTTTACCAAATCGGTGTAAATTCTAGATAACTTCTGAGAAAAACCTTTCTTCAATCTAGAAAACAAAACAAGGGCCGGGCGCGGCGGCTCAAGCCTGTAATCCCAGCACTTTGGGAGGCCCAGGCAGGGGGTGATCACCTGAAATCGAGAGTTGGAGACCAGCCTGGCCAACATGGTGAAACCCCGGTCTCTGCTACAAATACAAAAACTAGCTGGGCGTGGTGGCGGGCGCCTGTAATCCCAGCTACTCGGGAGGGTGAGGCAGGAGAATTGCTTGAACTGAGCGGAGATCCTGCCACTGCACTCCAGCCTGGGTGACAGAGTGAGACTCTGTCTCAAAATAAAAATAAAGAATGAATCAACAATGTTTTAAATACCAGTTATAAAAACATTATCGTAATAGATTTTTTTGTTTTGCTTGATCTCGCTTAGCAGTTTTTTGAACCATTTTTTCCTTATTAGAAACCACTAGAAATTGGTTTTTAGTTCATTGATTTTTGTTTATTTTTATTTTTATTTCTGAGACACAGTCTCAGTCTGTCGCCCAGGCTGGAGTGCAGTGGCACAATTTTGGCTCACTGCAACCTCTGCCTCCCAGGTTCAAGCAATTCTCATGCCTCAGCCTCCCGAGTAGCTGGGATTGTGTGCCAAATCATTCACCCCTCACCACAACCGAATGAGCTAAGGATTCTCATTATATATAGTTTATGGAGAGGGAAGTGCAGACATAAAGAGGTGAATTGTCTTACCCAGATCACACAGCTGATAAGTGGTGGAGGCAGAATAGAATCTAAACAGTGTGGCTCCGGAGCCCACATGCATTGATTCGACAAGTGTTTATTGAGCACCTGCCACGGACAAGGCCTTGTGTGATTAAATAGGGTTATAATTAGTAATATAAAAATGAGAAATCACTAATGCTTTTTAGACTTAACATTTTCTTTTTTTGTAGGTTTCAGGCACAGAACTGTATATCCAATAATAGTGAAATGGATCCCACTAATTATGACAGAAATGATGATACATTTAAATGACTTGGATGTTTTATAGGTATGATCTCGTGAAACCTTGAGAGAAACTGAATGACGAATGAAACTATTGTTCCTGTTTCACACAGAAGAAAACTGAGGTTAAAAGGGGTAAAGTAATTTTGCATGGCATTGGTGAAGCTCTCTATTGTCCTGACCCCACAGTTCCTGTCGCATGACCAGAGCCAGCTCACCAAGGAGCTGCAGCAGCATGTAAAGTCAGTGACATGCCCATGCGAGTACCTGAGGAAGGTGAGTGAGTGCAGACAGATGGGGCCTGGTGCAGCCAGGCTTGGTGACTCTACTTGCTCACCAGATGATCCTACACCTGCCACCTCCGATGGATCCACTGCCTCTGTGCCTGCCTGTACTGCTGATGCTCCAGTGGATAACTCAGCATCCCAGCCTAGGCCCAATGCCACTGAAGATGGACCTGCACCCTGGGGACCCAGGAGTCCTACCACTCAGCTGTCCCCAGGAGTGCCCAGACCCTCATTCTTATCCAGGACCTAGGAGCCCTACCCCTGGCCTTCCCTCATCAGCCGTAAATGATGATTTACTGCTGTTACCATCATCACTGCCTTCAGTGACCAAGGGCCTTCCAAGGTGCCAGCTCTGGAACGAAAGATGCCCTTGGGAGGTGATGACACTCAGGTACACGGGTGCTCAACAGATTGCTTCCTCCTATCCTCAGACGGTCTTTGCATGCATGCAGCCATTGGCACTCCCATTGTATGGAAGGAAACCAGCCCAGGGTCACACAGCTGGTCAGCAGCAACATAGCTGGTCTCAAATCTAAGGTGCCTGGCCATGCCTCCATGAGGGACCGCCTGCAAGGGAGGTTGATCCTGGCTTTGGGGAGCCTTTCCTGGGCTGCACGAATAACCTCCATTGTTCGAGACCCCAAACTCTGCTCACATCTTCCTTTCCCTGTCTCTGCTTGGGCTATGATCACGGTGACTCTAGCAACCCTTCATGGACATTATAGTACTCTCTGCCATTCACTTTTGGTCTAATCTGACTTCAACCCCCACTTACTTGGTCTCTCCTTTTACAACCAACACAACCGAAATCTAGGGCTTTTTTTTTTTTTTTTCTTTTTGAGACAGAGTCTCATTCCATTCTGTTACCCAGGCTGGAGTGCAATGGTACGATCTCGGCTCACTGCAACCTCCGCCTCCCGGGTCCAAGGGATTGTCCTGCCTCAGCCTCCTGAGTAGCTGGGATTACAGGCGGGTGCCACCATGCCTGGCTAATTTTTGTATTTTTAGTAGAGACAGGGTTTCACCATGTTGGTCAGGCTGGTCTCGAACTCCTAACCTCGTGATCCGCCTGCCTCAGCCTCCCAAAGTGCTGGGATTACAGGCGTGAGCCACCATGCCCAGCCAAATCTAGGGCTGGAACATGGCTGCAGCATATAAATAGAATTGAATTCCATAGTTTTGTTAACCCTGTTTTTTGTTTGTTTGTAGTTGTTGCTGTTTTTGAGACAAGAGTCTCTCTCTGTCGCCTAGTCTGGAGTGCAGTGGTGCAATCTCGGCTCACTGCAGACTCTGCCTCCCGGGTTCAAACTATTCTCCTGCCTCAGCCTCCCAAGTAGGTGGGACTAAGGCGCCCACCACCACACCCGGCTAATTTTTATATTTTATTAGAGACAGGGTTTCACCATATTGGCCAGGCTGGTCTGGAACTCCTGACCTTGTGATCCGCCGACCTCGGCCTCCCAAAGTGCTGGGATTACAGGCGTGAGCCACCACACCCAGCCCCTGTTTTGTTTTTGTTTTGCTTGTTTCTTAGGGTTGTTTTTCTATTTATGGTAAAGGCATTGGCTTTCCATTTGTAGCATCAATAGAATATTTCCTGTTTACAATAACCTTATGTCATAGTAAATGGTAAAGGGATTTAAAGCAGTGGTTTTCAGCTCCCAGAGGCCTGAGTGAGTTTGGGCACACTCTGTGTGATCAGGCAGAAGGCCTGTGGGAAGTTTAGCTGAGGACAGGGCCAGGAAAGGTGATGGACAGTGGGGGTCTGTCCTGGTCACCAGACCCCTGCGTCCTGCCCACCTGCTTGGAGCTCCCCACCCATCACACATGATGCTGCCAAGCCCTCTGGGTATTGTGGGCAAATACCTTAGGAGAGAAGCTGATGAACTTTGTTTCTTGAAATGCACAGATTCCTTGGACATCCCTGAGAGGTCAATCATGAAGGTCAACTTGGTTTTCTCCCCCTCATTTGGGTTCAGAATTTAAAGTCCACACACACAGGCAGTAAGATGATTATAGATAAGGACATCATCACTCGGTTTCGGATGTTAAAATGTCTAGGTGGGTTAGGGGTGATTTGAGATCACACAACCTTGTGCCACAAAGAGGAATTCCCAGGCCAGAGGGAGACATTTTATTGCCATGTTATGATCTTATCATTGAGTTGAAAGGCAATCTTGTTTCATTTTGGATTCTTTCTTATGTTTATGTCTTATAAGGGCACTTTGAATTTCCAAGCAAATAATAATTTTGAATTAGCTTTTAATCATTGACTTCTAGCACAGTTATATGATCAGAAACGTGCTGTGTGATTTGATTGCTCTCAAATATATTGAGATTTGCTGGAACAAAATAAGTCAGGTTAATTTTTGTAAATGTACCATGCATGCTTAAAATGAATGTATCTACATTTGTTCCTGAGATACAGGTTGATGGACGGATGGCTACATGGATGTGATGGAGATGGTTTACTATCGGGACCTTCCGCATCCTGCTGATGTTTTGTTGCTTAGGATATGAATGGCTGAGCGGAGGCTGTAAAACCTGGCACTCTGCTTGGGTATGAGGTTCTTCCTGCCATCCTGCCATCATTTGTTTTTTATGTTTTGTCGCCAAAAGTGACCTTGAGGAACCCTGGGAGCTCAGGAAGGAAGGAGCGCCCAGAAGCAGGGACAGGGAGCTGGTTGGGGAGGACCAGAAATCAGGTTTGTGAAGGTTCCAGAGAGGACCTGTCCTTAGCCACCTCCACCTCTGTCCTGGCCGCCTCAGGGCACCCTGAAAGGATCATGACATGCGGCTGCGCTTTTGGCTCCTCATTTGGCTCCTGCTGGGATTTATCAGCCATCAGCCCACCCCTGTGAGTAGACGCTGGACCCGCGGGGTTTCTTCCCTTTTCATTATTTCAACTATTATTATTCCAGGTTATCAATAGTCTGGCTGTCTATCGTCATCGTGAGACTGACTTTGGTGTAGGAGTTCGAGACCACCCTGGCCAACATGGCAAAACCCCATCTCCACAAAAATTGGATAATTTGATAATTATCATTATTGGGTTTCTGAGACGTTACACATTTAACATTCTCTTCTGCACAAGTTGCCTTTGTGTGAGTATACTAACTTTCTGTAGAGGTATACTCCAGCCGTCATTCTTATATTATTATTTCCTAGGTGTCTTTCCTGAAGACTATCTTCTGGTCTCGAAATGGACATGATGGATCCATGGATGTACAGCAGAGAGCCTGGAGGTCCAACCGCAGTAGACAGAAAGGTATGGCTCTGTTGGAGTCCCCATAGTGTGGATCTCACCTTCTCCTCTCCTCACTCTCACCAAGGGCTGAGGTCCATTTGTATGCACACAAAGAAAAGAGTTTCTTCCTTTCGAGGAAATAAAATTGGCCTGAAAGACGTCATTACTCTACGGAGGCATGTGGAAACAAAAGTTAGAGCTAAAATCCGTAAGAGGAAGGTGACAACGAAAATCAACCGTCATGACAAAATCAATGGAAAGAGGAAGACCGCCAGAAAACAGTAAGATGTGCCTTGACACAAATACTGTTGTACTTTATCTGATGAAAGTGATTGTAATCCATAGGAAAATGTTTCAACGTGCGCAAGAGTTGCGGCGGCGGGCAGAGGACTACCACAAATGCAAAGTAAGGAGCTTCCTCCCCGCAGTTGCAGGATAACATTCAATTTCTCATGTGTTGGCTTTTTCAGATCCCCCCTTCTGCAAGAAAGCCTCTTTGCAACTGGGTAAGTTTGTTTGTTTTCCTTGCTTTTGAACAGTGTGAAAACATTCCCTCCTTTGGCCCTACAGGTCAGAATGGTGGCAGCGGAGCATCGTCATTCTTCAGGATTGCCCTACTGGCCCTACCTCACAGCTGAAACTTTAAAAAACAGGATGGGCCGCCAGCCACCTCCTCCAACTCAACAACATTCTATAACTGATAACTCCCTGAGCCTCAAGACACCTACTGAGTGTCTGCTCACTCCCCTTCCACCCTCAGTGGATGATAATATCAAGGAGTGTCCTCTTGCTCCTCTTCCACCCTCTCCTCTTCCACCCTCAGTGGATGATAATCTGAAGGAATGTCTCTTTGTCCCGCTTCCACCCTCTCCTCTTCCACCCTCAGTGGATGATAATCTCAAGACTCCTCCCTTAGCTACTCAGGAGGCCGAGGTGGAAAAACCACCCAAACCCAAGAGGTGGAGGGTGGATGAGGTGGAACAATCACCGAAACCCAAGAGGCGGAGGGTGGATGAGGTGGAACAATCGCCCAAGCCCAAGAGGCAGAGGGAGGCCGAGGCACAACAATTACCCAAACCCAAGAGGCGGAGGTTGAGTAAGCTGAGAACACGCCATTGCACTCAAGCCTGGGCAATAAGAATAAATCCGTAGGTCGAAAAAAAGAAAAAAATCAAAAAACAAAACAAAACCCACGCTCCAAAAACAAACTAACGAAGAATAAATAAATAATATAAAAATAAAATAAATACTGCAGTCCTTATGTTATTGCTTTG